CTAAGTAAAAGGAAATGCCCTGCTATTTTACAGAGCTGACGTAAATTGACAGAACTTGTTACTTTTAAGAAGTAGTACAGGTGAAAATATAAGCATACTAAAAATGGGTTCAATGAATTCATGGACAATAGTTTCAAAACGTATTGTGTAAAATTTAAGAGAAATCCTTAGTATGTTGAGTTCAGCCACATTCTCATAAACATTTGGTTTCAATGACGTAATACTTTAAATACAAGTTCTGTCATAGCATTTACACTGTAATATGATTATAGTGATGAGCCCCATAACGATATTTCAGTCGGCCGGGCTTGGTGGCTCACGCCTGTAATCCCAGCACTTTGGGAGGCCGAGACATGTGGATCACCTGAGGTCAGGAGTTTGAGATCAGCCTGACCAACATGGTGAAACCCTGTCTTTACTAAAATACAAAAATTAGCCAGGCGTGGTGGCGGGCACCTGTAATCTCAGCTACTCGGAAGGCTGAGGCAGGAGAATTGCTTGAACCCAGGAGGCGGAGTTTGCAGTGAGCCGAGATCGTGTGCCACTGCACTCCAGCCTGGGCAACAAGAGTGAAACTCCGTCTCAAAAAAATGATGTTTCAGTCAGTGAGTTGACTGTATATAGGGTGATGGTCCCAATTTTTTTTTTTTTTTTTGAGATGGAGTCTCACTCTATCACCCAGTCTGGAGTGCAGTAGTGTGATTTTGGCTCACTGCAACCTCTGCCTCCCGGGTTCAAACGATTCTCCTGCCTCAGTCTCCCAAGTAGCTGGGATTACAGGCGCCGGCCACCCAGCCTGGCTAATTTTTGTTTGTTTGTTTGTTTTTGTATTTTTAGTAAACACAGGGTTTCACCATGTTGGCCAGGCTGGTCTTGAACTCCTGACCTCAGGTGGTCCACCTGCCTTGGCCTCCAAAATTGCTAGAATTACAGGCATGAGCCACCATGCCTGGCTTTACCATGTTTTTACTGTCTTTTCTATATTTAGATATGTTTAGATACACAAATATTTACCATGGTGTTAAAATTGCCTGCAGTGTTGAGTATGCAGTACGGGTTAGTAGCCCAGGAGCAATAGGCTATATGCTATAGAGCCTAGGTGTATGGTAGGCAATACCATCTAGGTGTGTGTAAGGACACCCTATGATGTTTGCACAGTGATGAAATTGCCTAAGGACGTGTTTCTCAGAGCATATTCCCATCGTTAAGTGATGCATGGCTGTATAGTTACTTACCTGTTTTTCCAATGGATGAATGTTTCTGATGGGGTGGGTTTCTGTGCCTAGCACAGGGTAGGTGTCAAATACGTGTTTGTTGAGTGGAAGAAGGAATCACATGATGATTTAGATTGACAGTAGGTCAAAATAATACTCATTTCTTATGTACTTTTAGGAGTATAGGTGAAAATAATAGGAACAATGCAGAAGAAAATCCTTTTGAAAACCTTCCCAAAATGTTGACTGGAAAAGAGTTTAAACTTACTCATTTCAAGCTGCTATTGTATCTCTCTCTCTCTCTCTCTCTCTATCTATCTATATATATAGGAATTTTTAAAAAATACACCGAAAGAATAGAAACATATCAACACTATACTTAACACATGTACTCTGCATTAGGTTTTAATTCCATGAATTCCTATTCATTTTTTATTTTTATGCATGAAAGTTTACTGGGTAATGGAATTTACCATCCCTGTTTAGATTCTGCATTGATGACATATCCTGTTCAATGTCATAACCCCTAATTATTAACCGTGTTCACCCCAAATGGATCCATTTATGATACATGGAGAAATAACTTGTTTTTCTTCTTGGTCAATTTGTGCCTATATCGACTGATGACATTGTGCCTTGTTCAGAAAACGTAATCACAAGTTCTTGAAAAAAATAATAAAACATGTAAAAGTCAGCTGGCATTTCAGAATCTAAGTCCCTTTTTAATTCCCAAAATACATGAAACACTATTTTCTTGGTATTTTCTCATGTACTTTGCTACTTTAACAAAGATTAATTCATTTAAGTCTTAATTTTTTAAAAAATGTCTCAAGTGTCTCTTTTTTCAGGTAGCATGAATATTTCAAGATAAAAGAAGACAGCTTGGTTCCTAACTAAGCCTGTCCTTCCTGACCTGGGTATTTATTTCATTCTTATATTTCTTCAAGAGTAAAGTAAGACCAAAGGAGGTATAGCTGCCCCCCAAAAATCATAGTTCTGTTTGAGGAATTGTTTCCCTCAAGGAAAGAGAAGATAACACCTGAAATATGTCAAGGAATTAATTGTTAATGATTTCTGTGTACAAATATTTTAAGTTGGGAGTGTTGAGAAAATTGCAATTTATATAGGAACTTCTTTGCCCTTTCTGAAGCCATTCTTTAGAAAAAAATTCAAAATCTTATCACAGTTCACATATGGGAAGTTATTTTGCTTTAAAATGAATTAAGAACAAGAATAATGTTTTAAAATCTATATTCCTTTTAATGTGTAAATCAAAGAAAATATCTGAGGCAAGTCTCAATTATTTCGTGAGGTTTATTTGCCAAAGTTAAGGATATGTGCCTGGGAGGCAGGTCTATGCCTTTCTCTGAAGATGATTTTGAGGGCTTCAGTATTTAAAGGAGAAAGGGCAGGATATTGGGAAATACACAATTTTCATATGAGAAATCGGTAGGGGAAAACATTCATGCCTTTGTCTGAATCAGCGAATCTGTATTTTTACATAAGACAACATAGACAAATACAGCAGAAGAAGCAGTGAGATATACATTTGTCTCAGGTGAGTGGAGGGATGATTTTGAGTCCTGTCCTATGTCCCCACGCCTGTGAAGATAAGCTATCAATTCACATTGCCTTGGTGACCTTCAACAGAACTGCTTTAGGGTAGAGATCTCGGGGCCCACAAGGATTTCTTCAGGGGCCAAGTGTGAGGGAGGTGTGTAGCTTTTCATCTTTGTAGCCATCTTATCTAGGAACCATAATGGGAGGCAGGTTTGCATGACCCAGCTTGACTTTTCCTTTAGGCTTAGTGAGTCTGGGGTTCCAAGATTTATTTTCCTTTCACAGATGTCTTTATGTGTAAGGATTTAGATGTTTTATCTGATCAGGAAGATTATAAAAGTGCCAGTTTAGTGATTTTTAGGAAGTGATTACTGCATGAACACACGTTCTTGAACTTTCCTCCAATCACACGATGTTAAACTGCTTGTGTAAATAAGAGCTTAGACCAGTGGATCTCAAACTCTAGAGAGCTTCAGACTCACCGTGAAGACTTGCTAAAACACAGATTGCTGGGCTCTACCCTCAAGGTTTCCGAGTCTGTAGTCCTGGGAAGGGATTTATAAATTTGCATTTCTAACAGGTTTCTACGTGATGCTGATGCTGCTGGTCCCCACACTCTGAGAACCACAGATTGAAACTGTTTGGTTAAATTAGTGGTTATCAACCCTGGTTCCGCCCTTACACACTTGAAGAGTCAAGGCCTTAGGGTGGGGGATGGGCCACAGAGTCAGGTGCTGCTAATGAGGTGGGGCAAGTATTTAAATCTTCAGGATGTGGATGTAGTTTGAGAAAGCCCTTCAAATAACTGGTTGTTTTCTTCTATTCTCTCTCCCCCTTTGAAACCACTCTCCTCTACCCCTCAATAGGAGAGTCCTGGTGCAAATGAAACAGTGCTCATGGATTGTTTTAGTCCTCTCCCAGAAAATAAAACACAGCCTTTACCAACAGTTGCCCCAATGCTTCTTAAGGAGTTCAGTAGAGGAAGAAGTAGTTAAATTGCAGCATAAGGCCAAGAAAGGCCTTCCTTCTGGTCATTTCTTTTTCCATTTTTGTTTAGAGCACTGTACTATTAGATCTGTCAATTAATCACTGTAGATATTAGCCTGAGTAGTGTTCATGGCTATAGCTTCTTCATATATTTCCCTTGCTGGGCCAAATTGACTTAAATTTCCCAAGACATTAAAAAATGTGTATTATTTAATTCCCAAAACAATCCCATAGGGGTAGAGATCCCCACTGCACAGATGAAGGAATGGAGACTTAGAGTAGTTAAAGAATTTCCGGGGTCACACTGTAAGTAGTCATCTCTGGCTCCATTAGGTTGTGTGAACTTGGCTAAGGTCCATAACCTCCATGTGTAAAGTTTCCTCGTCTGTGGAATGAGAATGATACTGGTACCTACCTTCTGAGGTTGTTTTGAGAACTAAATAAAGAGTTACTACACAGAGTTGTGTACATACACGTAATAAATGCTCAGTAAATGTTATCTCTTAGTTGGCTAACTCCTAGTTGGTACTTTTTAAGTTCGGGGTAATCCTGCCTTTTCTTTTTCTTTTTTTTTGAGATGAGGTCTCACTCTGTCGCCCAGGCTAGAGTGCAGTGGCACAATCGTAGCTCACTGCAGCCTCGACCTCCAGGGCTCGAGTGATCTTCCTGCCTCGACCTCCCAAAGCACTGGGATTGCAGGCAAATGCCACCACACCTGGGTAATTTTTTAATTTTTTTTTTTGTAGAGATGGATACCTGCCATGTAGCCCAGGCTGGTCTTGAACTCCTGGCCTCAAGTGATCTGCCCACCTCAGCCTCCCAAAGTGCTGGGATTATGGGCATGAGCCACTGCGCCTGGCCTATCCTGCCTTTGTGCCAGGCAGTCCTCCTCATGTGTATTACAGGTCAGTCTCTTAACAATTTAGAAATACCAAATGAATCTTTCTCTTGCTCTCTGTTTTTTAACAGCTGTTTTCACTCATTAGCTCCTGAGGTAAACAAATTGAAAAAATGAGCGAACTGGAACAGTTGAGGCAAGAAGCAGAACAACTGCGGAATCAGATTCAGGTAAAACCTTTTCATTTCAAAATGTTAGCACTAAATGCATTATAATCATATTTTTTTACTTCAGGATGCTCGGAAAGCATGTAATGATGCAACGCTTGTTCAGGTAAAGTTTTGTTTTTCTTTATTTCATTTTGGGTAAAGAATAACATTTTTGTTGCTTTCAAAAGATTACATCAAATATGGACTCTGTGGGTCGAATACAAATGCGAACAAGACGTACACTGAGGGGCCACCTAGCTAAAATCTATGCTATGCATTGGGGATACGATTCCAGGTTTGTACCTGTCATTACCTGTCATTTTTAAAGTGTCAAATTATTTTTGTGTTTGTTCCTCTAGGCTGCTAGTCAGTGCTTCTCAAGATGGAAAATTAATTATTTGGGATAGCTATACAACAAATAAGGTAGAATTTCTTCATAATTCTTTTAAATAACCAATCTGAGTGATGTGTGGTGTGTGCCCTACAGATGCATGCTATTCCTTTGAGGTCCTCCTGGGTGATGACCTGTGCTTATGCTCCCTCTGGTAATTATGTTGCCTGTGGAGGCTTGGACAACATCTGCTCTATATATAACTTAAAGACCAGAGAGGGAAATGTGAGAGTAAGCCGAGAGTTGCCAGGTCACACAGGTGAGCTTCCCTAAATATTCTTTCCCACCACATAACCTAAAATTTGCTACTCTTTATGCTGTAGGGTACTTGTCCTGCTGTCGTTTTTTAGATGACAGCCAAATTGTTACAAGTTCAGGAGATACAACTTGGTAAGTTTATTCCAGAAGCACACTGATTATGGTAATTGTCATGAAATTTTGTTTTTAATTACAGTGCTTTATGGGACATCGAAACTGCCCAGCAGACCACCACATTCACTGGGCATTCTGGAGATGTGATGAGTCTTTCTTTGAGTCCTGACATGAGGACTTTTGTTTCTGGTGCTTGTGATGCCTCTTCCAAATTATGGGATATTCGAGATGGAATGTGTAGACAGTCTTTCACGGGACATGTCTCAGATATCAATGCTGTCAGTGTAAGTGAATAGCATTTCTAGAGAAAATTTATGTAGAATAAATGTTTGTTACTTTCCTGTCTAGTTTTTCCCAAATGGATATGCCTTCGCCACTGGCTCTGATGATGCCACTTGCCGGCTCTTTGACCTTCGTGCAGATCAAGAGTTATTATTGTATTCTCATGACAATATCATCTGTGGAATCACTTCTGTAGCCTTCTCAAAAAGTGGGCGTCTCTTGTTGGCTGGTTACGATGACTTTAATTGTAATGTATGGGACACGCTAAAAGGAGATCGTGCAGGTTAGTAAATAAGTCCACATTAGGTTCTGATTATTGCCAATTTTTTACTGAATTTTTTTTTCAGGTGTCCTTGCTGGTCATGACAACCGTGTGAGCTGCTTAGGTGTAACTGATGATGGCATGGCTGTGGCAACAGGCTCTTGGGACAGTTTTCTTAGAATCTGGAATTAACAGTGTCATACATATTTGTTCTCCATTGATATATCTGGAGAAATCAATGCTACAGCCTATAGCTGTGAAAAAATTCTACCTTATATTTGCAGGTGAAGATTTTTCTATTAGATTATCTACAAAAACAAGCTTTCAGTAAACTACCAAAAAAAAAGTGGGGGTGGAGGAAAAAAGGCAAAGGCGCCTTCTGAGATCAAAAGGACCAGTGTATTAATTTGAGGGGTTGGGTTATTTTAACCTTGGTGAATTGTTGTGTGTACTCAGAGTGTATTTTCTTTGTGTAGAACAGAATGTACACATTATAGCAGCTCGCCATTGTGTTTGCATTTTTTAAGAAGTACATTTTTAACTTTGTATACACAAGAAATGTCATATTTTTGAGTTTTGTAATGGAAGAACCAGGCACAGAAACAGACAGAAATGATACTGTATGTGTGTGTATTTATGTCTGAAGAAAGTCCCCTTGAATTCTGATATCTCTTTGAATCTAAGAGATCCTGATAGCTTCATGTTTAAGAGCATTGACAGGTGGGGCACCTCTGAGGGGAGTTCATTGTTTCTCATGCATCATTTGCCATATACTATTAATCAAAGTGCTTGCTTTCAGTCCTTTGAGGGGACAGATAATCTGAAGGCCAGAGATTAGAGATTTCACTGATATTTTGGACATACATAAGAAACATCATTATAATTAATAAAAAGTAGGTAATAGCATATAAATGGTTCTTGACATTTTAAAAGCCTGGTTATGATCAGTTGACACTTTGAGTACCCCCCTAAATAGCTGGACTTTCCTTTTCATTTCATATTTGGAACTAAGTTTGTAGCGTATACTCATCTTTCAGAAGTTTGGTAAACATTGGGATTGTCCCTGCATCTGAACATCTTTCCCAGTGCTATCAGTATACATCTAGAGAGGAAATGCAATGTGACAGTGTTACATTTGGAGAGAAGTGTGAAATCTAACCAATCGCTAGCACATATTTGTTGTAATACGGTGGTTTATTTCATGTTTGCATACTATAAAATCTGAATTGATGTGAAATATCTGTGCCTTTAAATTTCTTAAACCTTTAAGCTTTTTGTTCTGTTTTGCAACATTTTGTAGTATTTCTTCCCTTCCTTAGCACAAAATACTGGTTTCTAAGTGGTTTTGCTTCAAAGGATGTCTAGATGTAAGTGATTCCACTTAAAGCCAAAATAAAAATTCCTAAAGCAGTTCTTAAAGGAGTTAGAGAGCTATATTAAACAGTTTTTCTGTGGTATAATAATGTGTCTCTTACTAGAAGTCCCCCACGACCAAGTTAAAGATACTTTTCCTGTTGGATTCTCTTTTACAAATAAGTCTAAATGACTGATAATAGAAGATTGTTAGTCTTGCTTGATGGTAAAGTCTTGGATTATTCTGATATATAGACGTGCATTGTTTTGTAACTTAGTTACTTTTCAGATAGGTCTGTGTTAACTTTTGAACATGTGTAACTTAACCTAAATACTCCCAAACTTTACCTCTAAATTTTTGTTTTTATGTTGTGAATGTGCTAATATGTGCATCAACTGTAAAGATGTATCAGTTTTATTAAAATCAGTTGACAATTAGAATAATAAAGTGGATAAAGGCAAATTAAGATATAGGACCAAAACAGAATATTGTAGATGGCAGTTATGAATGTATATTTATATTTTGATTAAGATTTCTATTAACTTTTTGGCTGGGCAGAGTGGCTTACACCTATAATCCCAGCAATTTGGGAGGCCAAGGTGGGCAGATCACTTGAGGTCAGGAGTTCGCGACCAGCCTACCCAACATGGTGAAACCCCATCTCTTCTAAAAATACAAACATTAGCCGGGCGTGGTGGCACATTCCTGTAATCCCAGCTACTCGGGAGGCTGAGGCAGGAGATTCGCCTGAACCCGGGAGGCAGAGGTTGCAGTGAGCCGAGATTGTGCCACTGCACTCCAGCCTAGGCGACAGAGTGAGACTCCATCTCAAATTGGAAAAAAAAAAAATTATATGAACTTTTGCTATTAATGTTTATTTGTAGGCTATTTATATCACTTCATAAAGAACAGTTCTTTGAGAAAAGAATAAAGGAATGTATTCATTTCCAGAAAAAGAGGGTTGGGGAAAGTTTGCCATGTAGGTTAGTCAGAAGAAAGCAATTCTATTATGCATAAAAATAACCTTAAATATGTAAGAGAGTATCTCCTCTACTTAAAAGTTATTATAGTAGTCACAGGCATACAGACCACAGGAATTCTATGGTCTTAACATATTTTAAAATTACATTTATTTTAATGTTCTTAAAGTTTATGAAGAGGAGTTTAAAGCAATTCCCATAATTAAATATTTACTCGGCAACTAAAAACTATTTAACACTTGTGGTTAATTATACACATAAACAAATGGCGACAGAGTAGCCTCACTACCACAATTACTTCATGGTTACACCTTTGCTTTCTAATAATAGGGGCTCCAGTTGCTAAATATATTTGTTTACTTACAGTTTAAGTTGAGCTGATTGTTGAATTCTGTTATTGTTCCTGAATTCAATGAGTATATAATTTGTAGAGATGTTGAATAGTTTGGATCTTAGTTTTTAAGGCTGAAAAATCTGGCTGGATTTAGTTTTTAAAAATTTGCATCATCAAGAATATTGCAGTTAATGTTCCTTTTTTTTTTTTTTTAAAGACAGAGTCTCACTCTGTCACCCAGGCTGGAGTGTACAGTGGTGTGATTTTGGCTCATTGCAACCTCAACCTCTGCCTCCTGGGTTCAAGCAATTCTTGTGCCTCAGCCTCCCAAGTAGCTGGGACTATAGGCATGTGCCACCATGCCCGGCTAATTTTTGTATTTTTAGTAGAGATGGGGTTTCACCATCTTGGCCAGTCTGATCTCGTACTCCTGGCCTCAAGTGATCCACCAGCCTCAGCCTCCCAAAGTGCTGGGATTACAGACGTGAGCCACCGTGCCCAGCCAGGTTTCCTTCTTTACCTTCTAAGAAACATTTAAACATAATGTGCCTGAGAAGGTTAATTTGTTGACTCTGTAGCATGTCAAGAAGAGTAGTTTTTTGAGATCTGGCAAGAATATTTTAGAGATACATATTCTTTTCTAAGTATGTTATCACCCTGTGGTGTTGAGCATATCGTCCCAAAAACCTGCTTCAGCAAGCAGTTCTTGGCCAGGCATGGTGGCTCACACCTGTAATCCCAGCACTTTGGGAGGCCGAGGCAGGTGGATCACGAGGTCAGGAGTTCAAGACCAGCCTGGCCAAGATGGTGAAACCCCATCTCTACTAAAAATACAAAAATTAGCCGGGCGTGGAGGTGGGCGCCTGTCAGCTACTCGTGAGGCTGAGGCAGAGAATTACTTGAACTCAGGAGGTGGAGGTTTTGGTGAGCTGAGATGGCGCCACTGCACTCCAACCCGAGCGACAGAGCAAGATTCCGTCCCAAAAAGAAAAAGCAGTTTTTGCCATCAGCAAGGATATCTCCTCCACTTTAATGGACAGGCCTCATTTTTGGCAGCTATGCTGTTTGAGATGTAGACTGAATATCCAAGGTTCCTCCCTAGCTCAAGTTTTTACTTGTGATTACACACACCACATTGAATTCCGTCTTCAGAGGCAAAGATTTGGGCTTCATATCTCAACAGCAAAAGGGCCTGTTCAGCAATTCCCTTCATTTTAGACTCATATGACCTCAGCGATTGCATGATAGTAGTAAACTAGTCTCCTGGAAATAATGGATGTAGGTGCTTCTAGAATATGTTACAGAATTTCAGACTTAACCTATTAATAGATAAATGGATCTTGACTTAAGGTGACAAAATGAAACTTTTATTATTGCTTAAAAATGCTGTGCCAATATTGTATAACTAGCTCCTCTAATACTTTTGGTATTTTGGATTTAATAATAAGACCTTAAGCATTTTAAATGTGAACATGTTCAGGGAAGTATGCTTTGATGTAAATGTCTCAGATCTAAGTTGTAACACAATTGAATACTTGTGGCTTATTCTTGGTTTAACTTAGGAAAACTGGTTAAACAATCCCCCATTTGGGCCTGTCATCATTTTAATAGTGACGATGTTCTTTCTGAAATCTTCAGGGTCGGAGTCAGGCTGAATTTTTTTAAAAATTAAATATTATGTTCAAATTCTTTCCTTTTTGCCATTGTGAAAAAGCAAAATTTTAAATGATTTCTCCTGTTAGAATTTTTAAAAATACCCACAGGTTGGACCATCTTTCTTATGGGTTGCACAATGAATTTATATTTTAAATTAGATTAAGTAGAATGTGAAGTACATTTCAGATTTACTAGTTTTCTTTCCATTGTTCATTTTGGGTTGCCTCAGATTCAGTGTATATTTTAAAATATTGGTTACATAATAGGTACTCAATGAAATGGTTTATAGTAGAATATCTAAGCTAGCACTTTATTTTAAAAAGTAACTTATTAATTAATCACACATTGATGGTACACCTTGTATTTAGCAAATGTTTGCATGTTGATAAAATCTCCTATGTCTTCTTTCTTAAATCCAGTTGCTGATTTTGTAAAATACAGTTGTGATAAAGCAGCATTACGGGGGGGAAAAAGCTATATTCCAACTGGTGTTAAATGTATTCAACAAAATCTTACATCATACAGTATTTATTTCTTAATTAATAGAACTTCAGTGATATACTTGGTAGATATCTCAAGCCTTTTGTCTTTTACACAATGGTGCTCTATCCTATTGTTTTCTTTTCAAAGAAGCATCTGAACACTTGCATTTCTATTTTCCTATCCAAAGGCATCCACATCTAAGTGTGTTTTTAAAGTTGATTAAAATTATTTTTCTGTTAAAGCATTCTGAAAGTGTTTGTCTTTACCTAGAATGATTTGTACACACTCGTGGTCAACTGAACATGAATGTCAGTAGTAGTCTAATTATGGGAAGGGTAAACGTGTTAGATTAAGGCTCTTAAAGCTCTAAACCATATAAACTATGGACTTGTATCATGATTTAACTGTTCTTAGATCTTTCTTACACAGTGATTCATTCCTCTATTTGTACAGTGGCTTTATGAAATGTTGTGAATTGATACTGTAATCAATAAAGTGCTTTTAACCAGATTTCATTGTATTTTTTTATGCCACAATTTTTT